GGGATTACAGGTGTGAGCCACCGCGCCTGGCCTGCTCTTTTCTACTGCATTGCACCACATTGCCAAAAGTGCAGTTATTAAGCCCATTCAACAATATGTTGCTAACGAAAAAAACAAACTAAAATATTTTTAAAAGGTTTATTCTGAGCCAAGATGAGTGACCATAGCTTGGGGAAACACAGCCTCAAGAGGTCCTAGGAAACTGTGCCTGAGGTGGTCAAGTTATAATTTGGGTTTTCTTTTTTTTTTTTTTGTTTTGAGACGGAGTCTCGCTTTGTCACCAGGCTGGAGTGCAGTTGCGCAATCTCGGCTCACTGCAACCTCCGCCTCCCGGGTTCAAGCCAATTCTCCTGTCTCAGCCTCCTGAGTAGCTGCGATTACAGTCGCGTGCCACCGCACCCGGCTGATTTTTGTATTTTTAGTAGAGACGGGGTTTCCCCATGTTGGCCAGGCTGGTCTCGAACTCCGGACCTCAGGTGATCCACCCACTTCGGCCTCCCAAAGTGTTGGGATTACAGGCGTGAGCCACCGCGCCCAGCCAGAACACTGACACTTCTCATAACAAATGAACGCGATTTATGTATATCTAAGCCAGGGCACATTGGACGTCGGTATCCTGGACATCAGCATCCTGGACACAGCTCCCAAACCCCGAATTCCCCCATTTTATTGATGCTAGCAGGCCAGGGAAGGGAAAACTTCCTTTGGGCTTTGAATAATAACGACTTTAGAATTGAAATCGTGGGCTGGAGGTGGACGCCACGCCTCATTCTGATGGGTCCAAGAGCCGAAATTTCGGCTTCTGGCACTCTCCTCACTCAGCTCTCTAAACTCCTCCATCATTCCTCTTTCCAGTCCTTTGGCCCTAAGCCCTTGCTAGCGGTTGGCTAAGAAGAAACCCGTCTCTTGCTCGGGATTCGCTGTGAGCTCCGGGAAGCCCGCCTCCGCTCTCCCGTGATTCGCTACTCCTGTGTTCATCCGCCCCTCCGTCGACCAGATTGGGTGCTTGGCCGTCCCTGCCATTAGCGCGTAACGAGAGACTGCTTGCTGCGGCAGAGACGCCAGAGGTGCAGCTCCAGCAGCAATGGCAGTGACGGCGTTGGCGGCGCGGACGTGGCTTGGCGTGTGGGGCGTGAGGACCATGCAAGCCCGAGGCTTCGGCTCGGATCAGGTACGCTGCGGCAGTGTCCGCTGCTCCAGCCCGTACCTTTACCAGTGTCCCTGTCTCTCTGCAGTCCGAGAATGTCGACCGGGGCGCGGGCTCCATCCGGGAAGCCGGTGGGGCCTTCGGAAAGAGAGAGCAGGCTGAAGAGGAACGATATTTCCGGTGAGGCTCACCGGGTCCCAAGTCCAGCCCTGGATCTCCCAATGGCCTTCCAATCCTTAAACTGCCAATCGCCCCACCCGTTCCTACCTGGTGCCTTGGGCGCCCCATCCCCCAACAGAACTCCCGGGCCCCAATCCAGTATACCCTAACCCTTGATGTCCCGACCGTTGCCACGTATAGGGCACTCCCAGTTACCTGCACAACAGTTTCAGGCCCCCAAACCGTTTCCACCGGCGGGTCTCCAAAACAACCCACGGCTCAACTCCTCCTTTATCATTACCATCTCCCGCGTGGAGTTCTCCTCAGGTCGTGCGAAACACCCCCAGATTCTTCGCACAGTGTCTAGATCCGACCGCCCAACGTTTGCCTCCCAGCCTGACTCCCTCGGCCCTTACCCACCTGTCACCCCCTCTACGCTCTCCTTCCTCGCCAGCACGCCTTAGCTTTGCAAGCCTGCATGCATTCAGGCTTCTCAGGTGTTTCTAGACCCCCGACTCCGCAAGAGTGAGGATGATGGGAGCTGGTCATGGGAGCTACTTATGGTTGGACACCATCTTCTAAAGGCTTTTGCCCTACTCAGCCCAACCTAGACCTGTAGATTTCCCTCTCCTGCTTAGGAGTATGGAGTGGGCTGGGCCTCCCTTTGCCAGCCTTGAGTTATCTTTAACTGACTTCTGTCCACTCTGGAGAGCAGTGAGGAATTAATCTTGCTTTTGCTTGTCCTTTGGCCTTTCACTTCTGCCTTCTGTTGAGAATTATCACCATGACACCTGCCATACCGTATAGAGAGCCAAGGTACAGCCGTTAGAGACTATCTAATTGAGCCCCTACATTTTGTAGTTAAGGAAAACTGAGGCCTAAATGTGACCAAACCAACATTGTAATCCAGTCCCTTCTTGGAACCTAAATTGAACTGCCAAGTACTGCGCATGCAAGAGACCCTTTATTGGCCTTACAGTGGGCCATTCATTTCTATAGGCAAAGAAAGCTCTAGACAGATTGGAATAGGAAATGGATATTTGCCTTTTAGCTACACCCCTTTGTCTGTCTTCCTCATTTTGTTCCTTTTTTTTTCCCTAAAGGGGAGTCAAGTTCCCTGGGTTGTTCCCCTCATAAGGTATTAGGGACTTGTGTCACATCTCTCTGGAGTTTTCTATTTTAAAGAGGAATCTGAAAGCAATAAGCTCTTTGGTCTTCTTAAGATGGCTACACCTCAATTTAAGATGGGGTATTCTTTCACTAGTTGAGGAGTAGAAGAGGATGACCAGCTAGACTCCCATGGAATTGGAACTCCTATTCCTTGCTTAGACATTACAGGTTATGCTTTGAGATCTCTTTGGGGTGAAGGATTGAAATTAAACCCTGAGCCACCGTGTCCTTGTAGAGCACAGAGTAGAGAACAACTGGCAGCTTTGAAAAAACACCATGAAGAAGAAATCGTTCATCATAAGAAGGAGATTGAGCGTCTGCAGAAAGAAATTGAGCGCCATAAGCAGAAGATCAAAATGCTAAAACATGATGATTAAGTGCACACCGTGTGCCATAGAATGGCACATGTCATTGCCCACTTCTGTGTAGACATGGTTCTGGTTTAACTAATATTTGTCTGTGTGCTACTAACAGATTATAATAAATTGTCATCAGTGAACTGTGTTTGATGCCTTCTTCTATCTGGAAGAG